TAAAACCATCAAATCTCATGAGACATTCACTACCACCAGAACAGTGTGGGGAAAACTACCCCATGATTCAATTACCTCTCCTCAGGTCCCTCCCACAACACATGAGAATTATGGGAACTACAACTCCCATGAGATTTGGGTGGGGACACAGCCAAACCATATCACTTGGCATTTGAGGAAATAACAGTAGCAGGAAGGTCCCCCTCAGACCTTCTTTTGCCCCTCTTCCCTGAAGCAGGCCATAAAAGAATTCTCTGCTCTTCCTCTGAAGAAGATCATAAGACTCTCAAGTGAGAGGTGCTTTTCCCATACCCAGAGGAACACTCTTATCTCTTGGGATATGAAAGAGCAAAATAAATGCCCCTTTATCAACTAAGATGGGCCCTAAGGTTAAGAAAACAAAAATTGGCCGGTGCGGTGCCTCACGCCTGTAATCCCAGCACTTTGGGAGGCCAAGGTGGGCAGATCACGAGGGCAGATGTTCGAGACCAGCCTGGCCAACATGGTGAAACCCCGTTTCTACTAAAAAATACAAAAATTAGCTGGGCGTGGTGGCGGGCGCCTATAGTCCCAGCTACTCGGAGAGGCTGAGGCAGGAAAATGGCGTGAACCCGGTAGGCGGAGCTTGCAGTGAGCCGAGATCGTACTACTGCACTCCAGCCTGGGCAACAGAGCGAGACTCCGTCTCAAAAAAAAAAAAAAAAAAGAAAGAAAGAAAGAAAGAAAAAAAGAAAACAAAAATTGCCCACGGGTCAAGGGTTCAGGGATTGGCCGGCACGGCAACTTCCCAGATTCCTAAAGCTACAAGAAAAACTACACTCGTGGCAGGGCGCGTGGCTCACACCTGTAATCCCAGCACTTTGGGAGGCCAAGGCGGGTGGATCACCTGAGGTCAGGAGTTGGACACCAGCCTGACCAATATAGTGAAACCCCTTCTCTACTAAAAGTACAAAATTAGCCGGACGTGGTGGCTGGCGCACGCGTGTAATCCCAGCTACTTGGAAGGCTGTGGCAGGAGAATCGCTTGAACCGAGGAGGCGGAGGTTGCAGTGAGTTGAGAGTCCGCGCACCGTTGGCACCGCGATGAGGGCGGGAAGCACAGCGCGGGGCCCCCGGGAGCAAGAACGCCGCGGGCACCCAGCCCTCGTGGGAGGCGGCGGTCGGGGCACGCCCCGGGCCGAACCAGGCTCTGCACTCCCGCGGGTGCCCGGACCTGAAGGGTCGTCCGCTGGCTCCAGGATTCTGCATCCCCGACCCGCTCCGGGTGCGCCGAGGCTGCTGGGACTTCGCTGCGGGAGCGCGCCCGGGGCCCCGGGGCCTGCACGGAAGGCGGCTGCGGGGAGGGTGGCCGGGCAGAGGCTTCGGTCCCGGGCGCCCCCTCCCCGGCCGGACCCCCCTCCCCGGCCGGACCCCGAGTCTGCAGTCTCCGCAGGTGTGCCGCGTGCGGGTAGAGACGGACGTGGGTCAATAAATAGGAGTTTATTTTTCTTAACAAGGAGTCCTGAGAGAAGTGATTGCTGGTGATGATTCGCACCTAGGAATCACAGTGATTCGCACCTCGGTAACGCCGCAGCTTCGTCTCTGTGACTCTGGTGGCCTTTTATTCCTGCTTGTTACCTCCTGGTCATGAGCTGGCAGCTGGGTTCCCAGCCAGGACATCCA